GAAAAAATTCAATACTCCTTCAAGCTAAAAATCCTCAATAAACTAGGTATTAATGGAACGTATCTCTAATAAGAGCTATTTATGACAAAGCCATAGTCAATATCATACTCAGTGGGCAAAAGCTGGAAGCATTCCCTTTGAAAACTGGCACAAGACAAGGATGCCCTCTGTCACCACTCCTATTCAACATAGTATTGGAAGTTCTGGCCAGGGCAATCAGGCAAGAGAAAGAAATAGAGTATATTGAAGTAGGAAGAGAGGAAGTCAAATTGTCTCTGTTTGCAGATGACATGAATGTATATTTAGTAAGCTCCATTGTCTCAGCCCCAAAATTCCCTTAAGCTGATAAGCAACTTTAGCAAAGTCTCAGGATTCAAAATCAAGCTAGAAAAATCACATGCATTCCTATACCCCAGTAATAGACAAACAGAGAGCCATATCATGAGTGAACTTCCATTCACAATTGCTACAAAGAGAATAAAATGCCTAGGAATACAACTTAAAAGGGATGTGAAGGACCTCTCCAAGGAGAGCTACAAACCACTGTTCAAGGAAATAAGAGAGGACACAAACAAATGGAAGAACATTCCATACTCATGGATTTGAAGAATCAATATTGTGAAAATGGCAATAATGCCCCAAGTAATTTATAGAATCAATGCTATCCCCATCAAGCTACCATGACTTTCTTCACAGAATTAGAAAAAACTACCTTAAATTTCATATGGAACCAAAAAAGAGCTTGTGTAGCCAAGACCATCCTAAGCAAAAATAACAAAGTTGGAGGCATCAAGCTACCTGACTTCAAACTATGCTACAAGGCCCCAGTAACCAAAGCATGGTACTGGTACCAAAACTGTGTGTGTGTGTGTGTGTGTGTGTGTGTGTGTGTAAAAAATATATAAATTTTCAATATGTAAATATATAAATACATAAATATATTATATTATATTAATGTGTAAATATATATTCATATATAAAAATATATAAATATATAAATTTGTAGATATATAAATTCTGACATTTAGGTTTCCTTCTTCTTAGGAATTCCACCAAAATTACACGAGTAACACTATACTAAATTTTTACCTACTATCATTAAAAAATAATGACTTACTCAAAGCTCTGACACTCATTAGAGCAGGTTGATATGGTAGAAAATTCTAGCCCTATGCAACTGGAGTGATCTTGATGCTAAGACAATATGACCCAAAACCTTGTCCTTTCCTTTTGGCTATATGAATATTTTCTAACTTTTGTGAACAAAATATGTCTCATTTTCCTCATGATGGTGTTTCAAAATGAATTGATGGGTGTTTTTCAGTTATTAGTGGATAGGAGCTCTCTTAGCTCAGCCCTTCAAAAACTTGTGTTTGATGTTGTAATTTTGTAAATTATCTCAATGTATGCCTATATGCTTACACACATAATCCCCTACCTAAAAGATCAACCTTAGCTTAGAATTTCTTCCTTTTTATTTTTTTCCTCTATTTTTTTTTTTTTTTTTTTTTTTTTGAGACAGGGTCTTGTTCTGTTGCTCAGGTTGGGGTGTAGGAGTACAATCATAGCTCACTGCAGCTTTTGAGCTCCTGGGCTCAGGCGATCTTCCCACCTCACACTTCAGCCTCCCCTGAGAGCACAGGCATGTACCACCACACCCAGTTGATTTAAAATCTATTTTTTTGTACAGATGCAGTTCCTATGTTATTCAGGCTGGTCTCGAACTTCTGGCCTCTAGTAGTCCTCCTGCTTCAACCTCCTCAGAGTACAGGCATGAACCATCATTCCTGGCCCCTTACTATTTCTATATTTTACTTTTAGTATAAGTCTGTGAAAGAAGTATATTTCTCATAGTTTGTTGAACTGCGCAGATGATGATGTTGAAGGATCTGCACGATGGTTATGATGGTTGCTGTCATTGCACTACAGTGCTTTTTAAAAAACTGAAAATATTCATTTCTCACTAGAATAGTCATACAGGCATTTATTTGTTGCTTTAGAATTTGGAAACTTCTTTTTATATTCATAGTTGTATTTCATTCTGCCAGCAGATTAGGCAGATTCATCCTCTCCCACTTTCCAGTGGTAGAAACAGGTGTCCTGAGGCAGTGAAGTAGTTGTTGGAAAATCACTGTGGTTTGCTTTCCAGGGATTTTCTTGTCCTCTGAGTGCGAAAGTATCATAATACATGGCACATTCCCACAGGAAGTTTAGGGTGTGAAAAGTCAATGTATTAATATACATATGGGATCCACTTCCACTCAAAGCAAAACACATTGAGTCAAGTATCAGAGCTCAGTGGGTGTACATGATGGCATTTAATTTTCCTAAATTACTTCATATAATTAATATACACTAAGCCTTTGTTATGATGCTACACATCATTTTTGGAGTCACAAGCTTTCAACCTTCATCTAACTAAAAGATGGATATCTTCATTTTATATTAGGTGGTCTGGAAGCCATAGTAGTGTTAAAGAGCACATAGGGAATGTTTTAGTCCATTCGGATTGCTGTAAGGAAATACAATAGACTGTGTGGCTTATAAATAACAGACATTTATTGCTGAGTTCTGGAGGCTGGGAATTCAAGATCAAGGTGTGGCAGATTCAGTGTCTGGTGAGGACACACATCTTTGTTTGTTGATAGTGCCTTTTCCTTGTATCCTCATGTGGTGGAAGGGATAAGGGAGTTCTCTGAGTTCCCTTTTGTAAGGGCACCAGTCCCATTCATAAGGCTCCAACCTCATGACTTCATCACCTCCCAAGGGCCTCACCTCCTGATACTATCATCTTGGGGGTCATGATTTCAACATAGGAATTTGGAGTGACACAACCATTCAGATCATAGCAGAGAGAGTGAGATGAGACTTGCCGAACTCCATAAAGCCATATGAATATTTTCAGTTCCAGTCCTATTTCCATTTTCAAATGTTGAGTTATGAACTTGATTGATGCCTCCTGGTATTTTTCAAAATGTTCTAGAGCTCTCATGATCAATATTAAACCTTTCCCATTCAAAGGACATGATTATTTTATGTGAGTAATGTGTTGCTATTTGACAAAGGAGTACAACTATAAATAAATCTTGACTATCTTGATGTAGGAAATAAATACACCTGTCAAGATATACTATAATGCTTTTGTAGTCAAAACAATGATGGGGCTAGCATTGTGACTCATGCTTGTAATCCCAGCACTTTGGGAGGCCGAGGGAGGTGGATGACTTGAGGTCAGGAGTTCGAGACTAGCCTGTCCTACATGGTTAAACCGCATCTCTACTAAAAATACAAAAATCAGCCAGGCATGATGGTGCATGCCTGTAATCCCTGATACTCTGGAGGCTGAGGAAAGAGAATCACTTCACTCCAGGATGCAGGGGTTACAGTGAGCCAAGACGGTGTCACTGCACTCTAGCTAGGCACCAGAGTGAGACTCGATCTCAAAAACAAACAAAGAAAAAATGGTGGATAGAATAGGATATTATTTAAATGAAAACTGTAAGGGGAGTTGTATGCTCTCAAATGTCATTATGCACAGTCTAATATGTCCCTTTCACTCTGCCACTCTACCTGCTAATTTGCTTCCTTAATTCAGACTTACCTATTAGGTTATTAGTTATAATATAGGTTGACAATTATGCAGCTTTTCTTCTTTACCAAGACCTGTTCCAAGTGCTTTTTATATTAACTCATTGGTGTCAACCACTCTACCCCATAGTAACCATTAGTATTAGTTTCCTATCTGTGCTGTGGTAACAAGTTACTACAGACCTAGTGGCTTCATACAGTTCTACCACTCAGAAGTCCAAAATGAGACTTAGGAGGCTAAAATCAAGGTATCATCAGGACTTCATTATTTTTGGAAGCTCTGCGAGAGGATACATCTCCCTACCTTTTCAAGATTCTAGAAACTTCCTACTTTCGTTGGCTCATAGGCTCCTTTCTCCACCTTCAATGCCAGTAGACTGAGTCCTTGTTCTGTCATCTTTTTGTTTGTCCCTCTTTTTCCCTTTTCTATGGGCACAGTGGATAACCTGGAATGATCTCCCAATTTCAAGGTCTGCTGACTGGGAATCTTAATTCCACCTGCCTCTTTCATTCAAATCCCTTTTCCATGTAAGACCACACAACCGCGCATATTAACACATGGGCATCTCAGGGGGACCATTATTATGCAGACCACACAGTTGTTATCTTCATTTTATAGCCAAGAAAGACAAACAGAGTTAAATCACTTACTCAGATTGTTGGTCTGCTAAATGGTAGAGCTAGTTAAAATTAGGAGCATACGCAGGGAAGCTAGGCAGTGTTGTGATCAAGGCCCTTGGCCCCCTAAAGTTTCAATGAAAAATCATGGAGATAATCAGTGACTATTACTGTCCACTCAACCGGGTTGCACAGAGGGAGAGAGAGACCAGGAGCCTGGCTGGCTGATGATAATGTCTTACCCTATTGCTAGCAGTGTTGGTTCCTGGGTTCTCTGCACTGTGGCTTTCAAAAGAACAGAGCAGCTTTGGTGACCCCACTTGTTGTGCCATAACTGTAGAGGCCAAGGCTTTTTATCCCCTAAAGTTTTACTGAAAAATTACTGACTAGGCAGACCAATTTACAGGTGAAATGACATACAAACATGCTTAATGCAGATACAAAGGAGCCTTCAGAATGAAGACGCAACCTCCCTGTGAGATCCTGAAGCTTATATACCAACCTGAGTTTACAGAAAGAGTGGGGGCTTGGATCCCAGTAATACAGATGATGGGAGGGGGAGAAGAGGAATTCTGTCGAGGAGATTACTAGAACGGAGATTAACTTGTAAATAACTCTTTTTGAAAATTAAATAATCCTTGAGGACAACCTTGGAAAACTGTCTGTTGAGGTGTGGTGTCATCTTGGTTTTTTTCTGCAGTCGATAAGGATATAACAGGAAGGGGTTAAAAACAATTATTATCCTTGTGGGAGTCTGTGTCTTAGGCAAATAAAGAAACTTCAGCTACTTTGGGAGAGGTAGTGGGAGAGGGGGAGGTTGGACTTCTTCAACTCAGCCTGTCAAAATGCCATATTTTGGGGTATTGTTTTCTGAGCCTCAGCAGGACTCATACAGTATTGTGGGATTTGGGGCTGAGCCATGGTGGGACAGATTTTCCCCTGAGATCCTTATGCATCCAAATCAGTAGGTGCCTGTTCACGTTCAACATGAAAAAACTGACACAAAGCAATGAGTAGGAAATTGGGGGGTAAATGTAATGAAACAAACGTGTGTTAAACAACATTTCTCCATAATATTAAACTAATGTGAAGAATTTAGAGTCAGGAATTTTTCTGGAAAGTGTAGGCTCCAACTTCCTCAGAGTATGATTTGTAGGATGCTCTTCCCCATTCACTACTCCACCCAACATTTCTGACAGTTATCAGAAGAAAGAGACCTGGTATAATTAATCAAACTCAAGACATTTAGGTCATTGTTTGCTTGAGATTCATCAGGAGGTCTTCTAACCATGCTGCAAACACTTTAACTCATCAGGGCTTCACAGATGAATTTACTGATTCCACAAACTTGTAAATTGTATTTCCAGAGCCAATGTGAACTCTCTCAGTTATGGTTTTTGTCTTGAAGACTGTGACTTTCATTTAAAATGTTGTTTCAATGATGCATTTTCTGAACTCAATGAAATTATGAAGGGACAGATTTTAAAGTCCATAACGATTTTGTTTTATTAAAGCTGCCAAATATTTTTAATATGGTGTGAAGAGGCACAAGAAAATGTAAACCCTAGTTACCACTGAGACGTCCCATTGTTTAGTCATTTCAGCACCACTGCATAGACTTCCGTAATATGAGAAAGAGACTTAATATCCTAGTCATGAGGAGCACAGGGTTTAGGGAAAAATACATACACAGATATATCTATATGTTGATATACACACACACATATACATGCACACACACTCACACATACACAATCAGTGACTTCTTATGATGGTTCAACTAATGATTTTCAACCTTATGATGGTGTGAAGGCAATACACATTGTAGATGTCCACAAAATATTTAAAAAGCTTTATTCTGAGCCAAATACCAGTGACCTAGGCCTGTGACACAGCCCCAAGAGATCCGGAGAACATGTGCCTAAGGGGGTTGAGCATGATTTTATACATTTTGTAGGGGAGAGAAGTTACAGGCAGATATTCATCAATTCAAGGTATACATTTGTTTCTTCCAGGAAGGTGGCACAACTTGAAGCAGAGGATTCCCGGTTATAGACAGATTCAGAGGTTTTCAAATTGGCTATTGGTTGAAGGAGTTAAGTTACCTAAAGACCTGGAATCAATAGAAAGGAGTGTCTGGGTTAAGAAAAGGTGTTGTGGAGACCAAGGTCTTATGCAGATAAAGTCTCATAGTTGGCCATCCTTAGAAGCAATAGATGACAAAAGTTTCCCATTCAGACCCTTGAAAGATGCTAGATGCTCATCTAATCACATCAAGATGAGCAAAAGACCAGTCAAGGGAAGTAAACCTGAAAAACTTGTTCACACCACTTTATCCCTCCTTGGATTAGATAGTGTTTGCCTCATGGTTAGAAGATCTCCTGATGAATCTTGAGCAAACAATGCCCTAAATGTCTTGAGTTTGATTAATTATCCCAGGTCTCTTTCTTCTGACAATTCAGGTAAAGAGTAGAATGCAGCTCTTCCTTATAAAAGGCAGCTTTGTGAGGCCATTTCAAAATATATGAAAGAAGTATATTTTGGGGTAAAATGCTTTGATTTCTTTTAGGGCCTGGTATCTATCATGTGATGTTACACCAGAGAGGTTGAAATTTGGTATCTTTTTGTTATCAAGTGTCTGTTTGGTTGGTCTTATGATTTCTGTTTTAATGTTAATTCTGGTCAGTTGTGCCCGAGTTCCAAAGAGAGAAGTGTATAGTGAGGCATGTCCAATCCCCATATCCCCTCATCGCCAGAAGAAGTTTTTCAGGATTAGTTTGGAATGCCCTTGGCAGAGAGGGTTTATATTCAGTTAACTGGGGACTTAGAATTTTAATTTTGGTTTACAGAATTCACTAGAGACTCTACATCCAGTACCCATATAATCATTCTAATTTGCACTTTTGGTACAGGATTCAATAAATTACATGAGATGCTCAACACTTTATTATAAAATAGACTTTCTGTTAGATGCTTTTACCCAACTGTAGGCTAAAGTAAGTGTACTGCACATATTTGAAATAGACTAGGCTATGTTGCATGATATATTTGGTCTATGTGATAAATTTTTGTCTTATGATATTTTGAACATATCATGGGTTTTTCAGATGTAATCGCCATTGCAGTTCCAGGAACATCTGTATGTATTTTATGTGTGTGTGTGTATGTCTGTGTGTGTTTGTGTGTGTGTATGTGTGTTCTTCAACTCCTTGGACAGATCTCAACCTTTCAGAGGCTTCGTTTTCTTCTTTGTAAAATGGGAACAGTGGTATTTCTCTTATGGAATGTCATTGTGGAGTAATTTAGAAAAGCGTAGCATTCAACCGGAAACCTTCATAGCATTTATTGCCTGGAAAATGATGTTGATTTCTAGGGGAGATAAGTACTTTCTTATTTATCACATTTCATAAAAGGAAGGAACCTACTTTTCTTGAATTCTAAAACACATATGTGCATTGGGAATGGGAATGAGAATACACTTAGCAAAATGATCCCTCTGAAGACAATGGCAATGTGTTTGCCAAGGGGATTAATTAGACGTATTTTGCAATACTGTTTATAGAATGGAAAACAAGAAATTGAGAGGAGGTAGTTGGAAGTGTGCACTTCTCTGCAGATCAGCCAACTGGCCTCAGTACTTTAGGTAAGGGATTTTAATTTGTCCTTTGGTTTACAGGACAACGCAGACTTACTGCTGTTTATATTCATCAAACACACATACCTGAGTAGCAGATCTCTACTCTCCCTTTAAATAAGGTAATTCTATGGAACATTTTTGAAAGCCTAGACATTATTCTTGTCTGCTTTCTCCCTCCTTTAGGTTGCATTGGAGTTTTCGAAAGACTTATCTTTCTGCAGGCTCGCCTCTGAGCTTTGTCTCCTTGGAGCCACCTCACTTAGACAGCTTCGGATGTGGATGCAGATTTGAACCATGTTGCGTCCCCAGGGACTGCTATGGCTCCCTTTGTTGTTCACCTCTGTCTGTGTCATGTTAAACTCCAATGTTCTTCTGTGGATAACTGCTCTTGCCATCAAGTTCACCCTCATTGACAGCCAAGCACAGTATCCAGTTGTCAACACAAATTATGGTAAAATCCAGGGCCTAAGAACACCATTACCCAGTGAGATCTTGGGTCCAGTGGAGCAGTACTTAGGGGTCCCCTATGCCTCACCCCCAACTGGAGAGAGGCGGTTTCAGCCACCAGAATCCCCATCCTCCTGGACTGGCATCCGAAATGCTACTCAGTTTTCTGCTGTGTGCCCCCAGCACCTGGATGAAAGATTCTTATTGCATGACATGCTGCCCATCTGGTTTACCACCAGTTTGGATACTTTGATGACCTATGTTCAAGATCAAAATGAAGACTGCCTTTACTTAAACATCTATGTGCCCATGGAAGATGGTGAGTACCTCACTGGAACAGAAAACAATACTTCCCTTTATTTTCCTTTTCAATATCACCCCAGGAACCAACATAAAGAGAAATGCAGACGATATAACCAGTAATGACCATGGTGAAGATAAAGGTATTTTTTGTTTTTTCAAAGCTCAACCCTGATACTGCGTTTCCTTACTTGGCTTTTTTTCCAGATATTCATGAACAGAACAGTAAGAAGCCTGTTATGGTCTATATCCATGGGGGATCTTACATGGAGGGAACCGGTAACATGATTGATGGCAGCATTTTGGCCAGCTATGGGAACGTCATCGTTATCACCATTAACTACCGTCTGGGAATACTAGGTAAGTGATTTCATCATGTGAATGACTAAGCAGACCAACAAAAATGTCCTGTGTTCTTCTGTAGGGTTTTTAAGTACCGGTGACCAGGCAGCAAAAGGCAACTATGGGCTCCTGGATCAGATTCAAGCACTGAGGTGGATTGAGGAGAATGTCGGAGCCTTTGGCGGGGACCCCAAGAGAGTGACTATCTTTGGCTCGGGGGCTGGGGCCTCCTGTGTCAGCCTGTTGACCCTGTCCCACTACTCAGAAGGTAATAATGGTGTCCCCGGGGTGGGTGGGCAATCATTTGCATGTCCGCAATTTTGCACCTGCAGGTCTCTTCCAGAAGGCCATCATTCAGAGCGGCACTGCCCTGTCCAGCTGGGCAGTGAACTACCAGCCGGCCAAGTACACTCGGATATTGGCAGACAAGGTCGGCTGCAACATGCTGGACACCACGGACATGGTAGAATGTCTGAAGAACAAGAACTACAAGGAGCTCATCCAGCAGACCATCACCCCGGCCACCTACCACATAGCCTTTGGGCCGGTGATCGACGGCGACGTCATCCCAGACGACCCCCAGATCCTGATGGAGCAAGGCGAGTTCCTCAACTACGACATCATGCTGGGCGTCAACCAAGGGGAAGGCCTGAAGTTCGTGGACGGCATCGTGGATAACGAGGACGGTGTGACGCCCAACGACTTTGACTTCTCCGTGTCCAACTTCGTGGACAACCTTTACGGCTACCCTGAAGGGAAAGACACTTTGCGGGAGACTATCAAGTTCATGTACACAGACTGGGCCGATAAGGAAAACCCGGAGACGCGGCGGAAAACCCTGGTGGCTCTCTTTACTGACCATCAGTGGGTGGCCCCCGCCGTGGCCACCGCCGACCTGCACGCGCAGTACGGCTCCCCCACCTACTTCTATGCCTTCTATCATCACTGCCAAAGCGAAATGAAGCCCAGCTGGGCAGATTCGGCCCATGGCGATGAAGTCCCCTATGTCTTCGGCATCCCCATGATCGGTCCCACAGAGCTCTTCAGTTGTAATTTCTCCAAGAACGACGTCATGCTCAGTGCCGTGGTGATGACCTACTGGACGAACTTCGCCAAAACTGGGTACGTTCTTCTTCATGTTGGGGTATCACTGTGACCTTTCTTTTTTTCTTCCTTCTATCCCCAGTGATCCAAACCAACCAGTTCCTCAGGATACCAAGTTCATTCATACAAAACCCAATCGCTTTGAAGAAGTGGCCTGGTCCAAGTATAATCCCAAAGACCAGCTCTATCTGCATATTGGCTTGAAACCCAGAGTGAGAGATCACTACCGGGCAACGAAAGTGGCTTTCTGGTTGGAATTGGTTCCTCATTTGCACAACTTGAACGAGATATTCCAGTATGTTTCAACAACCACAAAGGTTCCTCCACCAGACATGACATCATTTCCCTATGGCACCCGGCGATCTCCCGCCAAGATATGGCCAACCACCAAACGCCCAGCAATCACTCCTGCCAACAATCCCAAACACTCTAAGGACCCTCACAAAACAGGGCCCGAGGACACAACTGTCCTCATTGAAACCAAACGAGATTATTCCACCGAATTAAGTGTCACCATTGCCGTCGGGGCGTCGCTCCTCTTCCTCAACATCTTAGCCTTTGCGGCGCTGTACTACAAAAAGGACAAGAGGCGCCATGAGACTCACAGGCACCCCAGTCCCCAGAGAAACACCACAAATGATATCACTCACATCCAGAACGAAGAGATCATGTCTCTGCAGATGAAGCAGCTGGAACACGATCACGAGTGTGAGTCGCTGCAGGCACACGACACGCTGAGGCTCACCTGCCCTCCAGACTACACCCTCACGCTGCGCCGGTCGCCGGATGACATCCCATTTATGACGCCAAACACCATCACCATGATTCCAAACACATTGATGGGGATGCAGCCTTTACACACTTTTAAAACCTTCAGTGGAGGACAAAACAGTACAAATTTACCCCACGGACATTCCACCACTAGAGTATAGCTTTTCCCTATTTCCCCTCCTATCCCTCTGCCCCTACTGCTCAGCAATGTAAAAGAGACAAATAAGGAGAAAGAAAATCTCCAAACCAGGAATGTTTTTGTGCCACTGACTTTAGATAAAAATGCAAAAGGGCAGTCATCCTGTCCCAGCAGACCCTTCTCATTGGCATTTTCCAGTATTGTGAGATCAATTTCTGACCATATGAAATGTGAAAAGTATATGTTTCTGTTACAATACTGCTTTAAGATCTAAACCATGCCAACAGATGTTTCGTGTGACTAGGACATCACCATTTCAAGGAACTGTGTGTTTCCAACATCATGGTAGCAGCACACACTTCCAAAGCTCAGCCAGGGACACTTAATATTTTTTAATTACAATGGAAATTTAAACATTTTTATGTGGGCTACACAATGGATGGCTCTTCTTAAGTGAAGAAAGACTCTATAGGCTTTTACACAGCACATGAAGCAGTAATCCAGAAAGAAGGAAATGCAGAATTTTATTATCAAAGTAAGCGAATTGACTGTGCAGAAAAATTGTAGGGTTCTGTGGAAGGAGGTATTCTGCCAGCCTGAACTATATTTAAGAAACTTTGTAAAAAATAAAAATGTATATAGCTGTGAGCTCAAACAAAAACTGCAGACAAACAAAAAAGAGAAAAGCTTTTATTTGTGTTTTCAGTTTGAAAGAACTTTTAGCAAGGTTGTGCTTTCAAACACATATTAGTCCTACCACCTTAGTTCCTCTACAGCAAAAGAGGCTTTTCTTCTTAATTACATGTAAACAAAGACATGGGATTTTCTGACGTAAGATTTTCATTTGTAGGAATATGTGATGTCAAATGGAAGACTCAGAAGTTTTGTGTGGCCTATTTCTCCCTGTCAGGTTGCACAGATGCATGTAGAGCATTCTTAGGAGACCATTGTTTTAGAAAACTTTGATTTGTACATGTTAGTTTTCATGAAATTGCAACACAGAGATAGGTCCTAAAAGTGGAATGTATTTAAAACTTGTTGAATTAGACACACACACACAGACACACACAAAGAATCAGCAGAGAAAACAAAATACAAGTCCTGTTCTGTAGTTCTTGCCCTTTGAATATATTTGGGAAGAGTTGCTTCCTATTTCAGGACCCTGCCAAAAAAGAAGAAAGCTTGCCTTTGGTGGGGCTATGCCCCTTGGAGTAAATACAGCTCTGTGTTCCCTAGCAGCTGCCGGAGGATTTGGCTGATGAAGTACCTGCTCAGCTTAGCTAATCAGATTAAAGGAAGACATGTATGTCTTTTGTTTAAGCACCTAGTCCCTTATGTATCAGTAAACAGGTTTTTAAAAATCTTTTATGTCATTTATAGGATAAAACATATGCTTGTCTGAAAATATCACCTTTTGTGGATTTATCTGATCACCAAATAATAAATATTAAGAAGAATGGGGGAAAAAGGATAGAATATTAAAACTGCTTTGCATAGGTTTTTGGGGAAATTAGGATATCTTCACTGACAAGACACTGAATGGAATTTATTCACCCATTTTAAATTGGTTACTTGGGGATCAGAGATTTGTCTCTCCAACAGCTTGTGGTTTTCTTATTACTCATTTTCAGGAAAGTTTGTAGTATTACAAGGCAGAAGGAAACACAGTAGCAATGGTTGCTCTATATTTTGTCTTTCAAAGATTACTGCATTACCAAGAAACAGTAGCCAAAGATGTTTGAAGATCATGTCCCTTAGCTGCATTGTGGGTTATTCTAGAAATCCAATGTTAAATGCCTCTACTAAAGTGGGGATTCCCCATAAAAATTGTCCAGCTACCTGACTCTTTTGCAATAACAACTTTGATTACTGAATCCATACACTCAAACTATAGTGATATATCAGTGTTTGGGAGTGACCTCTAGAAAAAAGAAAACTGTTTTTAGAAATACATAAAATCACTTCCAAATCCTGTTGCTTATGTTGGGTTAAATTTGAAAGCAATTCTCTATATATAAATATGTGAAATATTATGATCTGAACTTAGCACACATGAAGCAACATTTCTTTGCTACACAGAGGTGTCTTGGAAAGATTTCATTCCCAATTCATTTTTCATAGATCTATAATCAGGCAATTTCTGCAAGCAATGTATGACCCCACCTGAGCAACCACAAATAGGCTCTCCATGAAACTGCAAAGGAACTGATGTGTGGCATCCATGCTGGTTTTGTCTGTCTATAATATGAATTCAAGTATCTGTTCATATTTCCAATTGTCTCCTGCTAGCAATATGTGCCACAACATGACAGTCTTGTGACATCTTAAGGAAAAGAAGAGTTCCTGTTAAATGAATAGCTTTAGCTTTTACAGGGGATTATGATTAAAAGTGATTTAGTACATCTTACATGATATCTCATTTCTACGTGAAAAGAAGTTATAGAATCTTCATAGAGTTCCATGAGAAAAATATACTTGCTATTTATAGAAAACGAGAAAAAAGAAAAAAATGAGAAACAAGTAAGAAAAAATCCTTTCCTAGGCTTTTCCTTGATCTTCAGAGGCACACAGGGTTTAATGGTTCCTTAGGTTATTATTTTGAGGTTTTGTTCTTTCTTTTGCCTTAAGTAATGACAGAAGATATATATGGCCAGACACATATGTATAAACTTTTCAGCAGCATTTTAATAATAAAATATCACACTATTTTCTAATGCTTTGTACAAACAATTATGCATCTGTTCTTTCTTGGTAGGTGGAATATTTTATTTACTTTTGCCATTCTTTGAATGCCTTTTTCTTTGTAAATGCTACATGGTAGCTCTCACATAGGCTACAAATGGATAAATACATTTGGTAATGGGATGGTTTCTTTAGCTTTGGCCAGCTGCACAGTTGAGGAGGCTCTGCTGGCCTGATTTTGGAAAACCAAGCCCTGTTTGGTGAAGCTCCTGAGATGACACTGCCTGAAAATGAGTATTTGGTTGTGTTATTTCTACCACTGTTCATTCTTGTGTCTCTGTGTTTTGATTTGTGTTCAACAAACTGATGCCTTAATGGTTTCAAATAGAAAGCCTTAGGTGAGTAAACCTTCTAGTGACAGTAAGAAATTCTACTGAATGAAACTCCAGAGGCAGAAAATCATTGTCATTCCAATGGGAGCTCAATTGTCAATTCCTTCCTGTGCATTCAGCCATCACGAACTTATTTCACATTCACAGTAGCTCTAAGGGGCAGGCACCTGCATTACTCCCCTTTCATAATGGAAGATGTTCTGACTTTGAAACATGCCCCCTTGGACAGGAAAATTTGATGGATAACAGGATAGCATATCCTCATATCCCAATCTTTCACCAAGAAGTTATACAGCAAACACTTGTAAGTCAAGGTCTTGCATGATAATCTTTGCTAAGTAGCAAGTAAAGAAATATAGCAAGGACCCAGACTCTTTGGAATATGTGAACTAAATCCTTCAGATGTTGTTGGCCTCAATCATGTTGTGAAGGCACACAGGAGAATACATACACACACATATGCATATATGTATATATGTACATGTATGTGTACATTATATATGAGTATACATGTACCTATCCTATATATGTATGTATGTATAGAGTCACAGACTGCATAATGTTTTGGACAAATATAGATCACATATATGATGATAGTGTCTTGAGATTAAAATACCATGTTTTTATTGTACCTTTTCAGTGTTCAGATATGTTTAGACAAACAAATGCTTATCATTGTGTTACAGTTGCCTAAGGTCTTCTCTCCAGTCACATGCTGTACAGGTTTGTAGACTGGAAGAACTAGGCTATACCATAGAGCCTAGGTGTGCTATAGGCTACACATCGGTTTTGTGTAAGTATACTACATGATGTTTGCACAATGATGAAATTGCCTAACGAAACTTTTCTCAGAAACCTATTGATACATGACTGTGTATGTTTACATTATATATACTGTATATGCACACATGCATATATGCATATATATGTTATACATTTACATATGTACATGGATATCACATACTTTAAATTCCTGAAGATGTCATTTTCATTAAATACATATGCACACACACTCATAAACACACACAGACTCATATATACACACAAATCTATAACACATTTGTGCTCACATATACATTCCTCTGTGTGTGTGTGTGTATTACATTACTGCTTTTTATCTGTGAAATCACATTCTGCAGTTTCATTTACTGTGATCAACTATGATCTAAAAATATATGAGTACTTCAATAAGATATTTTGAAAGAAACCACATTCACATAACATTTATGACATTATAATTGTTCTATTTTATTAGCTATTGTTCATCTCTTACTCCATCTACTTTATAAATTAAGCTTCATAATAAGTGTGTATATTTAATAAAATATATAGTATATAAAGGGTTTGGTACTATCTGTGGTTTCAGGTATCC